CCTGGGCTCAAGATTTCCTCCTGCCTAAACCTCTCCAATAGCTGGGACTACAGGTTTCCTCTTGCCTCAACCTCTCCAGTAGCTGGGACTACAGGCGTGCACCACCATGCCTGTTTTTAATTTTTCTTTTGTAAAGACAGGGTCTCCCTATATTGACCAGGCTGGTCTCGAACCTCTGACCTCAAGCTATCGTCTCACGTCGGCCTCCCAAATGTTGGGATTACAGGCTTGAGCCACCGCGCCCGGCGATAACTCACACTTTTATTAGTTTTTCTTTTCTTATCTTTTTTTTTTTCTCAGTTTTTTATGAGGGTAACGGACGGGGCCAGGGTCATTTATGATTTGGGATCTTGGGGCAGTCAAGTTTGCAACTTCAGCTCAAAAGTCTTACGCTCGGAGCGCGCAGGCTCAGCGCGGGCTGCGAGACTGCGAGTGGAGGGCTTGGGAAGCCGCGGTCTTCGGGAAACCGTCCACGCGGGGAAGGAGAAAGGCACGGTGGGTCCTCGGGGGCACTGGCTCTGTGGCCCGAAGTCCCGGGAGCCTAGTGAGGACTAGACTTCTTTCTAGTAAGAGACCTGAACGTGCCCTCCCGCTGGGCTGCGGACACTGGGAGCCGGGCCGGCGGGTGGCAGGACAGGCAGTAAGGTGCTCATGGGGAACACTGCCCCGGGGAGCTACCGGCCTGGGCCTTGGCCGCGGGCTGGGGCGGTGCGCGCTCCCCGCACCGCGCGCACACTCCTGCACACACACCTGGAGCGCGTCCCGGGGGGGAGGGGGAGGAGAGCCAAAACGAGCGTCTTAAAATAGAGAGCCAGGCAGAGGAGCGCGAGACACCAGAGCGGGAGGCAGCGACTGAGAGCCGCCGGGCACTAGGCGCGCAGGTCGGCGCCGGAGTGGCACGGGCGGGCGGGGGCGGGGTGGGCGCGGACGCCCCTCAGCACACACTCCGCACCCGGCCCTGCAGGAAGCTCGCGCTGATTGACAGCTGCGTTGTCCCAAAAAGGCTCAGCGAAGATGCTGATCTGCGGGTGGGTCTAGACGCGCGGCAGGCGCGCCCGCTACCCGCTCTCCTCCGCGCGCCACCCGAGCCCCGCCGCCTCCCCAGCTGCCGGGAGCGGGGCCCAGGCCCCGCCGTCGCGCCAGCCCCGCGGCCCCAGCGGGCCGGGCACTCGCAGCCGCGCTCGGGCCGGCGGACGCTCGCGCCGGCTCACCATGCACTGCCACGCCGAGCTGAGGCTGAGCTCGCCCGGCCAGCTCAAAGCAGCCAGGCGGCGCTACAAGACTTTCATGATCGACGAGATCCTCTCCAAGGAGACCTGCGATTACTTTGAGAAACTTTCCCTCTACTCCGTGTGCCCGTCGCTGGTCGTGCGACCCAAGCCCCTGCATTCCTGTACGGGTAAGACGCTCCGCTAGGGGATAAGTGGGGTTTGTGGTGACCTGCCTCCCTGCTTGTTTTCCAGGCTCCCCTTCCCTGCGGGCATATCCGCTCCTCTCGGTGATCACCCGCCAGCCCACTGTCATCTCCCACCTGGTCCCTGCCACCCCGGGAATCGCCCAGGCACTGTCCTGCCACCAGGTCACCGAGGCGGTCTCTGCTGAGGCCCCAGGGGGCGAGGCCCTAGCCAGCAGCGAGTCAGAGACGGAACAGCCCACGCCCCGACAGAAGAAGCCCCGCCGGAGTCGCACCATCTTCACCGAGCTGCAGCTCATGGGCCTGGAGAAGAAATTCCAGAAGCAGAAGTATTTGTCAACCCCAGACAGGTGAGGACGCAGGGAAGGGACTCTCCGCAGTGCTCACCTTTCCTTTGTATCTTGTGCCTTCTAGGTTGGACTTGGCTCAGTCTCTGGGACTCACTCAGCTGCAGGTGAAGACCTGGTATCAGAATCGCAGGATGAAATGGAAGAAAATGGTAAGAAAGGAGTGACTAACCATGATCCCTTCTTAGATTCAATAACAATTTTTTACTCACGTAGGTTCTTAAAGGTGGACAGGAAGCACCCACAAAACCCAAAGGTCGCCCCAAGAAGAACTCCATCCCCACATCAGAAGAGATTGAAGCTGAAGAGAAGATGAACAGCCAGGCCCAGGGTCAGGAGCAGCTGGAGCCCTCTCAGGGGCAGGAGGAGCTCTGTGAAGCACAGGAACCGAAAGCACGTGATGTCCCCTTAGAGATGGCAGAGCCACCAGACCCGCCCCAGGAGTTGCCAATACCCTCTTCGGAACCCCCACCATTAAGCTAAAGTAAAACCCTTTTGAGGGAAGAGGGAGACTGGGGAGAAGGGAAAAGAGAGAAGGCAGGGAGAGTAGGGAGAGAAAACCTTCCAGCAGCCCAGTAAACTGCGGGCGAAGAGATCTACCCGTCTCCCTCCCTCCCACAGTTACCATTGGCCTTGTCATCGCAAGCATTTGACAAAGACTTGCTTGTCTTGGGCCTGTCACCTCCTGAAAGGCTGCTTTAGCTGTGGATGCCCTTGATTAAGGGAGAGAGCGCCTAGGAGCTGCCTGCCCCAGCTGGGGTGACGGCTGTAGGGCTGGGTCTATGTTGCAAGCCCTATATCCTAGCATGCAGTGGAAAGTGCTTAGCTCTCTCCCTCCTGACCTCTGGGCAGCCAGTCATCAAAGCAGAGAGACGTGGCGGCATGTGGGCAGCATGCCCAGGTTCCTTGCTGACTCAGCACTTATTTCTGTAGTTTTAAAAAAGAATTTAATGTTTTTGGTTGTATTTTTTTGGGGGGGTGAGGGTGGGCAAAAACATGGGGGTAGTTCTGAGTTGTTAGAAATGTTTCTGAATCAAGTTTGTTTGAAGACACGTGTGCCTTTGTACCCATTATAAGATGGTCATAAGACCCAAGAACTGATAAGCTTTGGTTTTTTTTTTGTTTTGTTTTGTTTTTTGCTTCATTTACCCATTCATGCCTAGGGTTCCATTATTGGAACCCTAAGCTTGTGGGAGTTATTTCTATCCTACTGCTCAAGGTCATCACCAAGATCTGATTTTTCATAAAAAACATTTGTGACCTTCGGCATAAATGGGTTAAGGTGCCATCCCTGAAACTGCAATGCAGATATGTTCAGATAACTTTTATTTTTTAATTAAAAATAAATCTTTCAAAAGGATTGAGTGTTTTGTGTCTTCTGAGGAGTGTATC